ATTCTGTGACAATACCTTATACACAACCACATACATTTACTCCTCAAAATGCCTGTTTGATCGAAACAAATGAACACATAAAATGCAATATTGAATCTAGACGGGTGCACCAAAAAGCAGTGCAATCGCAAACAATTAAAATCATTTAAAATTCATCATTTGTTTTTAAAACTTAGGTTATATGTGGGATGTCTCCTCCCATTAGATGTAAATTGTAGGACAGCAAGATCTTTGTCCATCTTGCTCCTTTCCGTATTATTTGCATGTGAAACACAGGAGCAGAAATAATAAATGCATATATTTCCAAAAAGCAGGAAATTCCATTACTAAGGCATAGAAAATTTATTAAGTTAAACATTTACTATGCCAAGAACTTCTAAGGGCTGGAATCTTGCATCCACAAATTTGTCCCTGTTTTTCCATGAAGATGCTATTTTTGCAGCCCTCATTAACTCTATCCCAGATAGAGTCCCAGCTTCGTGGGACAACTACATATTGATCCCTCTTCAGCAGAACTTGATCACAAAACTCAAACTTCTTCCCCTCTCCACAAGCCGTTCCCGCTCTTTCTCATCCCAGCGCTTACCCGGCTGATTCTCAGTACCCTCACCCGACGACACCTCTGGCCCATGTTCTGCCTCCCTACTGGCCGCCGACGGGAATTTTCCTTCCCCCCAGATCACCAGCAGCAGGTACCGATCCATCTCCTCAGAGATCACCCCCCAACTTTAGGTCTCGGCTTCCACATCCAAACAGACGCGCGCTATGACGCATTTCCGGTTCCCTTCGTTTAGGTCGGCTGGAAATTATGTCCTCCGTCGGTTTTCCGCAGTTTTTCCACCAAGCGAGATATTTTTGGGAGTTATTCCCTAAATAACTGCATTATATGCTCCTTTCATGACGAAATTGCTGCCGTGGAGAAGACTGGAGGAAACTCGAGGAAGAGGGAGAAGCCGACAAGTGCTCGACGGGCTAGGAACTGTCCTGCTTGGGTGTTAGCGTTTCCCGCCGGGCCAGTAAGGCTGAGTGACCCGGCGTGGCTACTAGGAGAAGGACGTACGGTCCTGCTAGTAGAGGAATATGTCGAGTTTCTCTAGGGCGCCCCAGGTGAGCTCGGACTCTTATGGCTTGATGGGGTTTCCTCTTCTTTTTTTTTTTTTTCCCCCCCAAGCAATGGGCCACTTTTGCTAGAATATGGTATCTCTTAGATGGGAAAATGCAGCCACCTGGCAAACTTGCTGCTATGGCATCTATAAGACTTCAGGGATTACATAAACCTGTGTACCATGCACTGAGTAAGTATTATTTTAGACCTGTCATTAACCACCTTACAAAATCTTGTTTCTTTTTAAAATGTAGGTGACTGTGGGGATCATGTTGTTATAATGAACACAAGACACATTGCATTTTCTGGAAACAAATGGGAACAAAAAGTATACTCTTCGCATACTGGGTAAGATAATGCTGTTGTCAGGGAAATTAGGTCCCAGTTTTAATGTCTTTTCTCCTTTTAACAGCTACCCAGGTGGATTTAGACAAGTAACAGCTGCTCAGCTTCACCTGAGGGATCCAGTGGCAGTAAGTTTCTTGTATTTTTTATTAATCATCTTTTTTCTTATTGTGTCCTATGTATATCTTTCAGATTGTAAAACTAGCTATTTATGGCATGCTGCCAAAAAACCTTCACAGAAGAACAATGATGGAAAGGTTGCATCTTTTTCCAGATGAGGTAAGTCAGTGGTCATTGGTAACAATGCTTTTGAAAATTAAGTCTAAATTTTTTTTTAATGTAGTATATTCCAGAAGATATTCTTAAGAATTTAGTAGAGGAGCTTCCTCAACCACGAAAAATACCTAAACGTCTAGATGAGTACACACAAGAAGAAATAGACGCCTTCCCAAGATTGTGGACTCCGTAAGTGTTTCCCTTCTTCTTGTTTTTTTTTCTCATGAAGAAATATGTTGATTTTTTCTTTCAGACCTGAAGATTATCGGCTATAAGAGAATAAGAATTGCAGAAAATAACAGTGAAGTGATTGAAACTTTCTTCTGATGAGTTTCTCTAACCTACAGGATGGAGTAAAACAACTGCTACAGTTCAGCACCTGTTTTATGTGCCGAATCACTGTGGGGAAAGGTCAGGAAGGTATAGTCCTTCAATAGGAAATTGTAATTAAAATATAATTTTATAGAACCATTTTTATGTAATCTGATTTGAATGTTATAGTTGATAATAATAAAATCACTTACTTGGTTGACTATTTAGTGTTGCATTTAATGATAAAAAACAGACCCTGTGTATAGAATTGCAGTTACACATTCCAAAAATGCCTCTCCATGCAGATTTTCTCAAGTTTGCAGGTCACTATTCTTGTCCCTTGTGAACAAGCTCTACCTTCACTTTTCATTTCAGTGGCTTTTTTTATCTAACTTGTCATCCATCTAAATTCATATTTGCAGCTTAGTAGGGTAAAGTTTGCCCTGAAATATTTATAAACTGCTATCTTTTTCTGTGTCCCATATAGCCTCTTGGCCCCACAATGACACCAGAATACATAATGCCTGTCTGCTCGTTAGAAATCCCTCTTCCCTGCCAGTGATTCTGTTTGTAGACTCTCCACACTGTTTTCCCATATCTGTCCTGTTGGCTTCCATTCATCTCTGTACTGGCACTTAGATTGGGGTGCTGGGATGACTATT